CAAGGCAGGAGGATCTCTGGAGTTAGCAGGAGATCAAAAGCAGCCTGAGCAATATAATGAAGACTTCCGTCTCTGCAAAAAGTTTAAAAACTAGCCAGGAGTGGTGGTGCGGGCCTGTGGGCCCAGCTACCTGGGAGGCTGAGGTGGGAGGTCAAGGGTGCAGTGAGCCGAGATCACACCACTGCATTCCAGCCTGGGCGACACAATGAGACCCTGACTCAAAAAAGAAACGAAAAAACGCATTGTGTGTTGTGTTTATTGGATGGTGGAATTATGGGGTTTACGGGTCTTCTGTTGCGTTTTGGTTTTTGTTTTCTTACCTGTTATCGCGTTCCTAACAGTAGAAATTGGCATCATATAGTATTCTCATGGAACTTTCCTTTGTTCAAAGCCCTACAGTTCAGAGACTTACACATTTAATGTGAGATATGACAGGCTTAAAAAGAAACGTTGGGGGCCGGGCGCGGTGGCTCACGCCTGTAATCCCAACACTTTGGGAGGCTGAGGCGGGAGGATCACAAGGTCAGCAGTTCGAGATCAGCCTGGCCAACATGGTGAAACCCCATCTCTACTAAAAATACAAAAATTAGCCGGGCGTGGTGGCGGGCACCTGTAATCCCAGCTACTCGGGAGGCTGAGGTAGAATAGCTTGAACACGGAGGCGGAGGTTGCAGTGAGTCGAGATCCCGCCACGGCACTCCAGCCTGGGACAGAGCGAGACTCCGTCTCGAAAAAAAATAATAAAATAAATAATAAAATAAATAAAATAAAATAAACGTTGGCTTATTTCAGTGTGAAGTAAGGCAATAAACGGAGGGCTAACAGTTCCACTTCGTAGAGCTCAGACATTTTAAGAAGCGAGGAGGCCGCGTCCTGGAAGGGTGAGCAAAAAGCGCGAGGTTTGCGCACGAAGGGAAAGGCGAGGCCCGAGGAGAGACCTGGCGCCGCGCAGAATGATGATGTCGCACGCTGGGTGGGAACTGACGTCACCTGTGCTCACCGCCGCTTCCGGTCCGCGTGAGGTGCATTCTCGCGCCGGTGGCGAGGTTAGGGCCCGCGTTGCGACGTGGTGCAGCGCATATTTTCACAAGTGGGTCTCCCTTGTCCGGGACTATGGCCACCGACTCGTGGGCCCTGGCGGTGGACGAGCAGGAAGCGGCTGTCAAGTCGGTCAGTAGCTCAGCTCCTGGCGAGGAGGACGTGCTTAACTCTGTTTTCTTTTATTTCTATTCAGATGACCAATTTGCAGATCAAGGAAGAGAAAGTCAAAGCAGATACCAATGGTGAGTCACTAGTAACTACAAGCTAGAAAAGATTTCTAATTATGACAATTGTTTTCTTGTGTAGGTATTATCAAAACCAGTACCACTGCCGAGAAAACAGATGAAGAGGAGAAAGGTAACTACTTTTGGATGCCCTTGGCAAGAGACAGTATGAAGATCTACTGGTTTCTTCCTGACAGAGGACAGAGCTGCCCAGTCCTTACTCAACAAGCTGATCAGAAGCAACCTTGTTGATAACACAAACCAAGTGGAAGTCCTGCAACGGGATCCAAACTCCCCTCTGTACTCGGTGAAGTCGTTTGAAGAGCTTCGGCTGTGAGTATTCGCTCCTTTCAACAGCTCTTCGTGGCATCCATCCTCTGTCTTCCTGGCTTCCTAGGAAACCACAGCTTCTCCAGGGAGTCTATGCCATGGGCTTCAATCGACCCTCCAAGATACAAGAGAACGCATTACCCATGATGCTTGCTGAACCGTGAGTATGCAGATGAAGCGCATCTCACCCAGTGTGATTAGATCAATCTTCCCCAAACTGCGTTTTTGTGCCTGAGAACAGAAGGAGCTGTTTGGGGCCACGTGTTTCCTCAGGAATACAGCTTAGGCAAGTGCAGAGAGAATCGGATGGAGTTAGCTTTAAGTTTCATTTCTGTTCTTCCTTGATCCAGCCCACAGAATCTGATTGCCCAGTCTCAGTCTGGCACTGGTAAAACAGCTGCCTTTGTCTTAGCCATGCTCAGCCGAGTGGAGCCATCAGACAGATACCCCCAGGTGAGGGCTTGCGGGGCTGGGTGTCCTAGGTTCCTAAACTCATCCTTTATGATTTTTCTGTCAGTGTCTGTGCCTCTCCCCAACATATGAGCTGGCGCTTCAAACAGGAAAAGTGATTGAGCAGATGGGCAAATTTTACCCAGAACTGAAGCTTGCCTATGCCGTTCGAGGCAATAAATGTGAGTACGGCAGGCGACAACTGAACAGTGAGAATACCTATGAAAATCACCTGGGTCTCCACAGTGGAAAGAGGCCAGAAGATCAGTGAGCAGATTGTCATTGGCACCCCTGGGACCGTGCTGGACTGGTGCTCCAAGCTCAAGTTCATTGATCCCAAGAAAATCAAGGTGTTTGTTCTGGATGAGGCTGATGTCATGATAGCCACTCAGGGCCACCAAGATCAGAGCATCCGCATCCAGAGGTAGGGATCTCGAGGGTGGGGGACTCCTCAGACTGGGGCCATCTACCCGGGCCTTCCCTTGCAGGATGCTGCCCAGGAACTGCCAGATGCTGCTTTTCTCCGCCACCTTTGAAGACTCTGTGTGGAAGTTTGCCCAGAAAGTGGTCCCAGACCCAAATGTTATCAAACTGAAGCGTGAGGAAGAGACCCTGGATACCATCAAGCAGTACTATGTCCTGTGCAGCAGCAGAGACGAGAAGTTCCAGGCCTTGTGTAACCTCTACGGGGCCATCACCATTGCTCAAGCCATGATCTTCTGCCATGTGAGTAGCAGCGGCAGTGGCAGGCCTGGCCCCTTTCATTTCTCAATTGTTTTTTTTCTTCCAGACTCGCAAAACAGCTAGTTGGCTGGCAGCAGAGCTCTCAAAAGAAGGCCACCAGGTGGCTCTGCTGAGTGGGGAGATGATGGTGGAGCAGAGGGCTGCGGTGATTGAGCGCTTCCGAGAGGGCAAAGAGAAGGTTTTGGTGACCACCAACGTGTGTGCCCGCGGTGAGCAGAGGACGTGTCCCACCTGGTCTGCCGTCCTCTCAGCCTCCAACTCTCCTTCCTGCAGGCATTGATGTTGAACAAGTGTCTGTCGTCATCAACTTTGATCTTCCCGTGGACAAGGACGGGAATCCTGACAATGAGACCTACCTGCACCGGATCGGGCGCACGGGCCGCTTTGGCAAGAGGGGCCTGGCAGTGAACATGGTGGACAGCAAGCACAGCATGAACATCCTGAACAGAATCCAGGAGCATTTTAGTGAGTCCCGGGGAGGGTCCTGTGCCTGGCGCGCAGGGTAGAGACTTGTGTATCTTTCCCCCAGATAAGAAGATAGAAAGATTGGACACAGATGATTTGGACGAGATTGAGAAAATAGCCAACTGAGAAGCTCCACCAGCCACTGATGCCAGCCCTGGCACTGCCCCTGCACAGGAGACAAGTGCATTTAGGGCACAGGCCCCGACATCACCCCAAGGACAACGGCAGAAGTAGAGAGAAACTACCTACCTCACTTCAAATTATGTTTGGACTTGACAAAAATAGGTGCAAATGATGGGGGGCAATAGAAGAAAAAATTTGCATTTTGGAAAATTGGGTCCTTTCCCCACTTTTTTAAAGCCACATTCCCCCATCTTTATAATAATCTGGTCACAGTGGTAGTCGCTGGCCCCAGGACCCCCTCCTGATTTTGGCTAGGCATCGTGGAACCAGCTCCAGCCCCTGAAGAAACGATAGATGTGCAGGTTGTGCGGAAGAGGCTGAGTGGAAAATGGTGTGAGCCCCACCGCTGTGCATCGAATGAGGGAAGTGGCAGCAGAGAGGCCAGAGCTGCCCCCTCTCTGTCTCTTCAATGGACCCTTCACAAGTGTTTCTCCTGCCCTTGGGGCTGTCTTCCTTCTCCTGAAATCCAGAGACTTTCTTGCTCATCCCTTCTCCCTTTCACTTCTGTTCTCTGCTGCAGAAAGCAGACTTGCATATCCCTGATGAGCAGCTCGGCTACTTTTGTAAACTTCAGATTTGGAGAGAAACACGAAAGTCTGAATCCTGACCCCTTGAGAGAGAGTGATCTGGCGAGGGCCGATGAAGGGGCTGGGCCTGGTCTTGCCTTCTCTTCTCTCGGTTGCTCCCTCTGCCTAGGCCCCTGGTACTCAGTCACGGCAGCCAGGAGACCCCAGGTGAGTTTCTGAGCGCATACGTAGTTGGTTCTTACCCCCAGGTGTCACACGGGGCCGAGAGCTGAGCAAGAATTTGGAATGGAAGTTATGACCAAGGGAATTATGCTGTTCATTTATAATAGTGGACATTATGGAGAGCTCTGATTCCTACATAATATGAATAAGGATGGATAGGCCGGGCGTGGTGGCTCATGCCTATAATCCCAGCACGTTGGGAGGCTGAGGCGGGCGGATCGGTTGAGCTCAGGCGTTCGGGACCAGCCTGGCCAACATGATGAAACCCCGTCTCTACCAAAAATAGAAAAAAATATAGCCGGGCCTGGTGGCGCACGCCTGTAGTCCCAGCTACTCGGGAGGCTGAGGTAGGAGGATCGCTTGAGCCTGGGTAGAGGCTGCTGTGAGCTGAAATGGCGCCACTGCACTCCAGCCTGGGTAACAGAGCGAGACCCCGACTCAATAAATAAATAAGGATGGATAAATTGTAGCGTATGCACCATTCATTATGCTAAGACATTTTAAAGTAATTATGAGAAACGCTCTACTAATGATTTGTTTTTATTTGTATTTTTCTGCTTATTAGACAAATATATACTCATTTTAAAAAGGCGTGTGTGTATATAAAGTGAGAGTGCTCTCTA